AACTGGATTCTGAAATGGTGACCCCCAACCTGTGAACGCTCCACACTGTTCAGTGGGGCCCGCAGAGGACCTGGGGCAGATACTTCTCAATCGGAGACTTAGGACAATGGTGCTGAGTCCAGCGGAGTGGGTGCCAGGAGACCTTTGGCGCACGTTCCATGCCTACAGCCGGGCGCACACTGGGTCAAGACCTCCCAATGCGTAGCTTTTCTTGGCCTCGGCCTCGCGCTCCCTAAAGCCAACATAACGCCAAGGGCGACGACTCCCGAGAGCCGCGGACACCTCCGCGCGGTGCAACCTGAGGGTCCCACTGGGCCGGCTTTATCTAAGGCACAGGGTGGGGAAGGGGGGTGCGGTGTTGTGGGGGGCGAACACTGGGCTCAGGGGCGATATTCGCCGCGGTGGGGGCGCTTGTATGTCAAGAAGGCGGAACTTCCCCGACTCTCGTGCCTTCCTCGCTCCTGTTTCCATGGGCCCAGGGAGCCTCCAAGATTCCGTCCCTCGCCTGACAACGCGGTCCCTTCAGAAGCAGACAAAATCGAGAAATGCCAAAGTGATGGTCCGAGGACGACGACGGAAGTCCCGCTGCCAGGCTGTGATTGGCCAGCGTCTTACACTCCGCCCGGAAGTGCCTGTCTCCTCGGCTGCCAATGGCCAGCCCTGAGGCACCGCGAGGGTCCTTCTGGATAATGTAGTTTGCGTTGCCTGAGCAGCGACGCAATAAACGCCATTCCTCAATCACCTTGGCAACGACCTAGCAGTAGCGTGACGGGCATAGGGAAATAGCGTCATAGACGGCGGGGATCCTTGAGCCAATGAAAGCTCGGACCAGTGGCAAGTCCGAGCTGTCATTGAGAGGCGGGACTTCCGGCGCCGCCATTGCGGTCCTCATTTTGCTGCTGGTGGGTTGGGCTACAGCAGGCCTCTGGAGCCACACCAGGGCACGGGAGTGGGTGCAGGGACCGTCACCGCGCCTTCACACGCACCATAGTGCCCGGCTAATTACTCTGCTTTTATGAGCCAAGGTGTTCCCGAAAGTGGAGCCAGCGCCACGCGTCTCCAGGGTCTCCATACCCAGCCTTCGTCCCTGCGGTGCCCAGAGGCCTTGCGCGCATTTTGCATTTGGGAAGACAGGTCCTGAGTGCGACCGTCACCCAGCGGAAGTGTGAGGGTTCGGCCCAGCGGCAGGGCTAGCCCTGGGCCTCCTGTTATGGCCCTGCCCAGCCCACAGGTTCTAATGGGGTTGCCAGCGTTGCTGATGGGCCCGGCGCAGGTAAGTGGAGTGTGCCCCAGGCCCTCACCCGCTGGGATTCCGGCCCTCAGGATCCTGAAGCCCAGATAGAGGGGATGTTGGTGTCCTGGGACTCTTGATCGTGTCCTGTCCTCACACGTGGGTCCTGGGCCCTGCCCTGGGAGTCACTTACCCTTACCATCCTGAATCCAGGCAAGGGGTTATATCGAGGGATTCCCATTTCTGGAATCCTGTGGAATGAGATCTGGAAGGCTGTCCCAGGGACAGTGACCAGCATGTGTACCTTGTTTAGTGGTGATGAAATGGAAGCATTCTGGGGACTGCCGGTCTCCATTTAGTCTGGTGGAAACAGGGAAGGGAAACCAATAGTTAGGCCTGGAATGGCAGCCTGAGGAGCTGGACCTCTATTCTGATGGTGGTGGGAGCCATGGAAGGTTTGGAGTAGAGGAAGTAGGTGCTCTGACTCCAGTCTTAACAGACGCCCTATGGATGCCTAGTGGGCAGCAGACTGGAGGGATGGTGATGGTGGAGCAGGAAGGCCAGTGAGGAGCTGACAGATGTGGTCCAGATGTGTGCTTTGGGTAGCTGGACAGAGGGGTGCCCGTGGAGGTAGGACAGATGGTTGGCTTCTGAATCTGCCCAAACTGGGCCATGGATTACCTGATGTGGGACAGTGAAAGAAAGTGAAATGTTAAGATTGACCTAAGGCTGAGTGCAGTGGCTCACACTTGTAATCCCAGCACTTTGGGAGGCCAAGGCGGCCAGATCACTTGAGGTCAGGAGTTCAAGACCAGCCTGGCCAACGTGGCGAAACCCCACCTCTACTAAAAATACAGAAAAATTAGCCAGGACATGGTAGTGTGCACCTGTAATCCCAGCAACTTGGGAAACTGAGGCAGAAGAACTGTTTGAATCTGGGAGATGGAGGTTGCATTGAGCTGAGATCGTGCCACTGCGCTCCAGCCTGAGTGACAGAGCGAGACTCTGTCTTAAAAAAAAAAAAAAATTGCCGGGCGTGGTGGCTCACGCCTGTAATCCCAGCACTTTGGGAGGCCGAGGCAGGTGGATCACTAGGTCAGGAGATTGAGACCATCCTGGCTAACACGGTGAAACCCCATCTCTACTAAAAATACAAAAAATTAGTCAGGCGTGGTGGTGGGTGCCTGTAGTCCCAGCTACTCGGGAGGCTGAGGCAGGAGAATGGCTTGAACCCGGGAGGCGGAGCTTGCAGTGAGCCAAGATCGCGCCACTGCACTCCAACCTGGGTGACAGAGCGAGACTCTGTCTCAAAAAAAAAAAAAAAAAAATTGACCTTAGATCTTTCAGATGTGGAAGTTGGTGTGAGGAGTAGATTTCAGGGGGAAGATAAAGAGTTGGATTTTGGCCATGTTGTATTTGAGATGTCCCAGACACTACCAAATTGAGGTGCCAAGTAGACCACTAAACATGTGATTATGAAATTATGTCGGGTTTAGGCTGGAAACATCCAAGGGATGGATGCTTGTGTGTGGACACTGCATGCAGTTGTGGGTTGGGTTCAAGATAGTGGCTGAGCCTCCTGAGCAGAGAGTAGGTCTAGGACAACAGTGAAGCATAGCGGCAAAAGTAGGATGAGAGTTGGGCTTTGGTTTAGGTTGATTTGCTTCTCTACAGCTCACTACATTGTTGCGGCCATCCTTCTTGTGGTCAGGGCATGTTATCTCTTCTTAAATAGGGTCCTGGGGTTTTTGTCAGGCTGGTGGAGTGGCAAGATCAGAAAGGGTCAGCCTAAGCTGAGTCCCCAAGCCAAGGTGGGGGCCAGTGGATCTTGGATTTGAGTGTTAGGAAGAGCAAGGACAGCTATGACTGGGGAGGAGACAACACATACAAAGGCAAAGATATCAGAGGGAAGAGATATTTGAGATCTGCTTATGGTTCTGGGCAGCTGATGGTTGAAGGAACAGGGCTGGCAGGGGAGGCATTGACTTGAGGGGCTATGACTGCCTCTTGCAGTGGGGTTTTTGGAGCTCTGTAGCTGGCTTGGACCAGGAATGGATCCCGGTTGCATCTGTCAGGTATGCCATGTGCATGGTGAGATGCTAGGGAGTCCATTTGACCAATTGTTTGTTTCTTTGTCAGCATACTTCTTGGCCCTGTGGCTCAGCTGTCCCCACATTGAAGAGCATGGTAACCTTTGAAGATGTGGCTGTATACTTCTCCCAAGAGGAGTGGGAGCTCCTTGATGCAGCCCAGAGGCACCTGTACCACAGTGTGATGCTGGAAAACCTTGAGCTTGTGACCTCACTTGGTAATGCCCTGTCTCAGCATGGTGATGACTACTTCTTAGTTAACTGGCATTTCTCTACTTTCAGGTTCTTGGCATGGAGTAGAGGGTGAGGGGGCCCATCCCAAGCAGAATGTTTCTGTAGAAGTGTTACAGGTCAGGATCCCTAATGCAGATCCTTCCACCAAGAAAGCTAACTCCTGTGACATGTGTGGGCCATTCTTGAAAGACATTTTGCACCTGGCTGAGCATCAGGGAACACAGTCTGAGGAGAAACCCTACACATGTGGAGCATGTGGGAGAGACTTTTGGTTGAATGCAAACCTTCACCAGCACCAGAAGGAGCACAGTGGAGGGAAGCCCTTTAGATGGTACAAGGACAGGGACGCACTTATGAAGAGCTCTAAAGTCCACCTGTCAGAGAACCCCTTCACTTGCAGGGAAGGTGGGAAGGTCATCCTGGGCAGCTGTGACCTCCTCCAGCTTCAAGCTGTTGACAGTGGGCAGAAGCCATATTCCAATCTTGGGCAGCTTCCAGAAGTCTGTACCACACAGAAACTCTTCGAGTGCAGCAACTGTGGAAAAGCCTTCCTGAAGAGCTCCACTCTCCCCAACCATCTGAGAACTCACTCTGAAGAGATACCATTTACATGCCCAACAGGTGGAAATTTCTTAGAGGAGAAATCAATCCTTGGTAATAAAAAGTTTCACACTGGGGAAATACCCCATGTGTGTAAGGAGTGTGGGAAGGCCTTTAGTCACTCATCTAAGCTGAGGAAGCACCAGAAATTTCACACTGAAGTAAAATATTATGAGTGCATTGCATGTGGGAAAACCTTCAACCACAAACTCACATTTGTTCATCATCAGAGAATTCACTCAGGAGAAAGACCTTATGAGTGTGATGAATGTGGGAAAGCCTTCAGTAACAGATCACACCTCATTCGGCATGAGAAAGTTCACACTGGAGAAAGGCCTTTTGAGTGCCTGAAATGTGGAAGAGCCTTCAGCCAAAGCTCCAATTTCCTTCGGCATCAGAAAGTTCACACACAGGTAAGACCTTATGAGTGCAGTCAATGTGGTAAATCCTTCAGCCGAAGCTCTGCTCTCATTCAGCACTGGAGAGTTCACACTGGAGAAAGACCGTATGAATGCAGTGAATGTGGAAGAGCTTTTAACAATAACTCCAACCTTGCTCAGCACCAGAAAGTTCACACCGGAGAACGGCCTTTTGAGTGCAGTGAATGTGGAAGAGACTTCAGCCAAAGCTCCCATCTCCTTCGACATCAGAAAGTTCACACTGGAGAACGGCCTTTTGAATGCTGTGATTGTGGTAAAGCCTTCAGTAATAGCTCCACCCTCATCCAGCACCAGAAAGTACATACTGGGCAAAGGCCTTATGAGTGCAGCGAATGTAGGAAATCCTTCAGCCGCAGCTCCAGCCTGATTCAGCACTGGAGAATTCACACTGGAGAAAAGCCTTACGAGTGTAGTGAGTGTGGGAAAGCCTTTGCTCACAGCTCCACTCTCATTGAACACTGGAGAGTTCACACAAAAGAAAGGCCTTATGAGTGCAATGAATGTGGGAAATTCTTTAGCCAAAACTCCATTCTCATTAAGCATCAGAAAGTTCATACTGGAGAAAAGCCTTATAAATGCAGTGAATGTGGGAAATTCTTTAGCCGAAAATCCAGCCTTATTTGTCACTGGAGAGTTCACACTGGAGAAAGGCCTTACGAATGCAGTGAATGTGGGAGAGCCTTTAGCAGTAACTCCCACCTGGTTCGTCATCAGAGAGTTCACACACAAGAAAGGCCCTATGAGTGCATCCAGTGTGGAAAAGCCTTTAGTGAAAGATCTACACTTGTTCGGCACCAGAAAGTTCACACCAGAGAAAGGACTTATGAGTGTAGCCAGTGTGGGAAACTCTTCAGCCATCTTTGTAACCTTGCACAGCATAAAAAGATTCATACCTGAGTGGAGCCTTATGGAAGTGGTCTTTGTGAGAAAATCTTCAGCCAAGTCAAACTTCATGCAGCAGAATCCCCATACCAGAAAAATTACCTACATGTACTGCTAATGTGGAAAAGCCTTCAGAAGCTACTCTGTTTCTGACCAGCCCAGGAACCTTTGCAGGGCCATCTCACCCATGCAGCATAAGGCAGAAGCCATAGTCACTTTCCATCTTGCCTGGATCCAAAAATTTGCAGCAGTCCTGTCCTCATGCATGGGGAAAACAGTACCCTGAGCCTTCCTTCCTGTGTTCTCTAGGGATTCAGGACTGTGCTCAGCTGAACCGATGCTGGTTGAGGGGCCTTGAGGGAAATCTAATTTGAGCTCAGGAAGATGCACATTCCTTGTGGATGTGGTCAAGTCTGTGTTTAACCCCTAAGATGTGTCCATTGAGGCCACAAATCACCCTCCACTGGAATCACCTACCTTGCCTGCACTAACTGGTGATAATAAAGACCTTATTGATCAGGTCACCTTTAATCTTAGGGGTTCTGTTGGGGTAGGT